GAGCAGTGGCTCGCACCTGCAATCCCAGCACTTTGGGAGGCCGAGGAAGGCAGATCGCTTGGCCCCAGGAGTTCAAAACCGTCCTGGGCAACGTGGCGAAACCCCATCTAGAAAGAAAAGAAGAGAAGGGGAGGGGGGAGGGGAGGAGGAGTTACATATATACACATACACACACACACACACGTACGTACATACATACATACACGCTAACTGGACGTGGTGGTGCGTGCCTGTAGTCTTAGCTTTCCAGGAGACTGAGGTGGGAGGACCACTTGAGCCTGAGATCGCGCCAGCCTGGGTGACAGTCAGACCATGTCTCAAAAAAAAAAAAAGATTTGTGATTAGGATTCTTAGTCCTCACCTGTATTATTTTCCTATTGCTACTGTAACAAATTACCACAAATTTACTGGCTTAAAACGACGCAAGTCTGTAGGTCAGAAGTCTGACACGGGTCTTAACTGGTGACCCGAGTCAGATTTGGGACACAAAGAACAGAAACCAAGCTGTGCAGGTTTCTGACAGGCAGTCCGGTTAGGGAGCCCTACAGCAACCCGCCGGTCCTCTCTCTCAGGCAGTTGCTGCCATGGCTCATTATTCCAACCGGTTCTCCTCAGCCCAGTCTATCTCAGTGGCTCCATTCATAGGGTGATGTGCCCGGCGGGACACTAACCCTAACCAAGCAGAGAGACGGTCATGCCCGTCACGACCTCGGCCCTCGCCCCGGCCGAGGCTTCTCCTGCAGGTCGCGAGAATCAGGTGCGTCAGCGGCGTCCGGGAACGCCGGAAGAGCCAGTGGAGCGGCTCTGTAGTCCAAAGTACCCCGTCGACCCCAGCACGGCCGCTCCACCGCCTCCTACTAGACCCAGTCCTAGGGACTGCGCAGTCGCAGAGCTCCGTCCGAGTACCGGAAGCCTAGGCCGCCAGCACTTCCGGGAAGTGACTTCGTCTCCGAAGCCGATTGGTTGTTGCTTTGCTCCCGCTCGCGTCGGTGGCGTTTTTCCTGCAGCGCGTGCGTGCTGCGCTACTGAGCAGCGCCATGGAGGACTCTGAAGCACTGGGCTTCGAACACATGGGCCTCGATCCCCGGCTCCTTCAGGTACACGCGAGGGCTGGGGAGCCGGCTTACGGACGCCGCTTAAACCGCACTCCTGGTCTCCTAGGCTGTCACCGATCTGGGCTGGTCGCGACCTACGCTGATCCAGGAGAAGGCCATCCCACTGGCCCTAGAAGGGAAGGACCTCCTGGCTCGGGCCCGCACGGGCTCCGGGAAGACGGCCGCTTATGCTATTCCGATGCTGCAGCTGTTGCTCCATAGGAAGGCGGTGGGTAACGAGAGAGCTGAGGGGAGGAAGGACTGGCTAAAGTCTTTAATTCATATTCTTACAGACAGGTCCGGTGGTAGAACAGGCAGTGAGAGGCCTTGTTCTTGTTCCTACCAAGGAGCTGGCACGGCAAGCACAGTCCATGATTCAGCAGCTGGCTACCTACTGTGCTCGGGATGTCCGAGTGGCCAATGTCTCAGCTGCTGAAGACTCAGTCTCTCAGAGGTGGGTAAAAGCAGCAAAGCTGTACCTGAATGCTGCCTGATACTGATGTCTTGTCCACCTCCAGAGCTGTGCTGATGGAGAAGCCAGATGTGGTAGTAGGGACCCCATCTCGCATATTAAGCCACTTGCAGCAAGACAGCCTGAAACTTCGTGACTCCCTGGAGCTTTTGGTGGTGGACGAAGCTGACCTTCTTTTTTCCTTTGGCTTTGAAGAAGAGCTCAAGAGTCTCCTCTGGTAAGGCAGAGGTGGGTGTGATTCCTAGTGGAAGCTGGAATCTGATTGGATTCTTTCATTTCAGTCACTTGCCCCGGATTTACCAGGCTTTTCTCATGTCAGCTACTTTTAACGAGGACGTACAAGCACTCAAGGAGCTGATATTACATAACCCGGTAAGAGGCACCATGGAAGTGTCTGGAGCTGCCTTTCTGACCACAGGCCTGTTTTCTCCCCCAGGTTACCCTTAAGTTACAGGAGTCCCAGCTGCCTGGGCCAGACCAGTTACAGCAGTTTCAGGTGGTCTGTGAGACTGAGGAAGACAAATTCCTCCTGCTGTATGCCCTGCTCAAGCTGTCATTGATTCGGGGCAAGTCTCTGCTCTTTGTCAACACTCTAGAACGGAGTTACCGGCTACGCCTGTTCTTGGAACAGTTCAGCATCCCCACCTGTGTGCTCAATGGAGAGCTTCCACTGCGCTCCAGGTCTGCCACAGCCAACATCTTGGTTGAAATAATGAGCTGATTCTCTGTCCGCTCTTGGCTGCAGGTGCCACATCATCTCACAGTTCAACCAAGGCTTCTACGACTGTGTCATAGCAACTGATGCTGAAGTCCTGGGGGCCCCAGTCAAGGGCAAGCGTCGGGGCCGAGGGCCCAAAGGGGACAAGTGAGTCCATGCCTCTTTTTCCATCCCTCCCCAGGGTCCGGCTGACATTGAGTTATCTCTGCAGGGCCTCTGATCCGGAAGCAGGTGTGGCCCGGGGCATAGACTTCCACCATGTGTCTGCTGTGCTCAACTTTGATCTTCCCCCAACCCCTGAGGCCTACATCCATCGAGCTGGCAGGTAGTAGTGTGACGGCCCAGGCATCTGCATGGGGAGATGCAAGCTGCACTGTCTTCCCTTGCAGGACAGCACGCGCTAACAACCCAGGCATAGTCTTAACCTTTGTGCTTCCCACGGAGCAGTTCCACTTAGGCAAGATTGAGGAGCTTCTCAGTGGAGGTAAGAGCCTGGCTCTTGTGGTCCTGGGCCAGCTGTGGGACCCTCGCTGCTTTCTTCTCCACAGAGAACAGGGGCCCCATTCTGCTCCCCTACCAGTTCCGGATGGAGGAGATCGAGGGCTTCCGCTATCGCTGCAGGGTGAGCTGCTGTGGTGGGGAGGGGAATGAGAGTCACTGTCTTGACCTTCAGTGTCCACCCCCAGGATGCCATGCGCTCAGTGACTAAGCAGGCCATTCGGGAGGCAAGATTGAAGGAGATCAAGGAAGAGCTTCTGCATTCTGAGAAGCTTAAGGTGAGTGGATGGGAGGTGAGAAGGGGATAGATTCACTCTGTGGCTCTCCCTCTTCCCCCGGCAGACATACTTTGAAGACAACCCTAGGGACCTCCAGCTGCTGCGGCATGACCTACCTTTGCACCCCGCAGTGGTGAAGCCCCACCTGGGCCATGTTCCTGACTACCTGGGTGAGTGTGGCCTGACAGGGCAGGAGGCAGCAGAGCCCACTGCTCAGGCAAGCATCTCTTCCAGTTCCTCCTGCTCTCCGTGGCCTGGTGCGCCCTCACAAGAAGCGGAAGAAGCTGTCTTCCTCTTGTAGGAAGGCCAAGGTACGGCTCCTGGGGACTGCGGACAGCCCCAGCCCCCAACTAACCTGTGACTTTGCCTCCTTAGAGAGCAAAGTCCCAGAACCCACTGCGCAGCTTCAAGCACAAAGGAAAGAAATTCAGACCCACAGCCAAGCCCTCCTGAGGTTGTTGGGCCTCTCTGGAGCTGAGCACATTGTGGAGCACAGGCTTACACCCTTCGTGGACAGGCGAGGCTCTGGTGCTTACTGCACAGCCTGAACAGACAGTTCTGGGGCCGGCAGTGCTGGGCCCTTTAGCTCCTTGGCACTTCCAAGCTGGCATCTTGCCCCTTGACAACAGAATAAAAATTTTAGCTGCCCCAGTTTGTGCCTCCAGCATATGAAAAGGACTATT